AGTAAGTGAGTGTATAAAACTCTTAGAACAGTGCCTGGTGTGTGGTTGTAAGGAACATGGCTGTGCTGCAGCGAAGCAGGCATAGGCCGAGGTAAACATCCTGCATGACTCAGCAGGATTGGAGCGCACGCACACAATTCCGTGCATTATATAATCACAGTTATGTAGCCATAATCTGGGGAGGCTCATCACCTGGCTCTAAGATACTACTGTTTGTGAGGTGTATAAATGTGGCACTGACACTGTGAAAGAGCTGCTGAGTAAAGCCATGTCCCATCTACCTGCTGTCTCTCGAGTGTTCTTCCAGCTCCCTGCCCCCCATCCACCCACTCCCCTTGGACCTCAGCTGGGGCTCTAACCTGACATTTGGCATAGTGAGCAAGATGAGGTGAGTGGGTCTTCAGCCCCCAGGCTCCCGGAGCGGCTATGCAGCCACAGCATGAGCTGTGGCACCCAGTGGCAGCCGTGCTGCAAGGATGGGCTCTGGTGGAAACATGGGCGGCAGTGGACAGGCCCTCCACGAGTGTGGAGAAGGTGCTGAAGCACCTGGAAATGCACAGGACCGAGAAGGAGTGTGCCTTTGCCAACAGAGTCAGATGGGCATTTGTGACTGTGCTGCTGGAAGGGCATGCCCAGTCCCTGCTGGACGCAGTGCAGGGAGGAGGACGAACCTCCATTACAGGCTCACCCAGTGGTCTGCCAGAAAATAGAGCATGAACAGCCACTGGGCCCCAAGGGTGGGCCTAGAGACCCCCTACCATAGTGAAGCACACTTCTTATAGTGCTTGTACCCCCCACTGAGTTGTGGGAGTTAGGCAAGCAGTGCCAGCAGCATTTGGGGGAGACTCCCTGCCTGAATTCTGTCTCTCCGGGACAAAGGAGCTGATCCATTTCCTGCTCCCCCTCTGAGATGGAAAAGCTGGCTTCTTTAATTACAGTGTGGTCTGATGCCGGTGAAATACCAGAAACTGTCAGTAGATGGCAGTTGTATATAGACTTAGTGCAAGTCATTCGGGAAAAGGACATTGCTGGGCAACTAGGTCCCGCCGGAGCGTTCCAGCTCAAAGATTACCTGCTGCAGTCAGGCAGAAATGTAAAGTCTTTCCTGTTTGATTGGGAACTGACCCAGGTGCCAGGCTTGGGGGGACACCGGACAACCAAAGGCAATATGTGGACTCGGCAAGCCACTGGTCCCTAAACCTGAATAAGTTTCCGGGCAGAGCTGCATTTATTGACGGTTATGAAAGCTGGTCAGTGAAAGTGAAACCTGTATCTTTGGACCTGATGTTATATTAACCTCTGATTCTCTTGCAGATTTAGAAGCAGCAACGCAGCCTCTTGCCTGGAATTGGGATGATGCGGCTGAAACCACCTTCCTGGCAGCCAAACAGGCTATTCAGCAGGCACAAGCCCTATGGGTAGCTGATCGGGGCACCCATTTAAACTTGATGTGCATGTGACCAGATAGTTTTGACTGGGGCTTATGGCATCACACAGAGCTCTTTAGAATGCCAGTAGACTTTTGGTCCCAACTTTGGAAGGGAGCTGAGCTCCAGTATTCCTCGACAGAGAAGCAGTTACTAACTGCATATGCTGCCCTTTAGACTCGTGACAGCCTGGCAGGATGGGCTACAGTCGTCGCGCGCATGACTTACCCAATAGCAGGGTGGGTATGCTCATGGGTAACAACCCACACACGCTGAATAAAATCATATTTTACCTGCCTACAGCCCCGAGTGTTCTTTCAACTACCTGCCACCCATCCAACAACTCCCCTCGGACCTCAGTATGGGCTGGAACCTGACACTTGGCATGACAGTGGTAAGTACCATATACATGTTGGCTAATAGTATTGTAAGCTACCCCAACTTTTCTTTGTTTTTAGCAGACCCCAGGCATCCAAACCATGACAGTTCCATCAGCTCTCCAAATGAGGTAAGATAGAAACCAGTCCCTTGGGCCACCCTCGCAGTTACTTGTTTACACGCTCTTCTTCTAGACTTTGGGATTCCAGAAGACAGAGGTTTGAGTGTAAAACACAAAATAACAAAACCACAACAAAAACAACTCTGTATTCTCGTCCCCACCATTACCATCTCTCCTTTGTGATGTCAAAGAGACCAGAGGAAGTGGACAGACTCGGGGAAGAATAGGTAAGTATTAGAGACAGAAAAAGTATGAAGTCATTTTAAATCACAGTTATCCCTTTACTTAAAGCCAGAGTAAGCCTTCCAAATTAACCCCAGGAATGGCTTCAACAGAGGAACAGTACGATCTTAAGATTGTGAAAGTGGAGGAAGACCCTATCTGGGACCAAGAAACCCACCTTCGAGGGAACAACTTTTCTGGCCAAGAAGCCTCCCGACAACTTTTTAGGCAGTTTTGTTACCAAGAGACTCCTGGTCCCCGAGAAGCTCTGAGCCGGCTCCGAGAACTCTGTCATCAGTGGCTAAGGCCAGAAATCCACACCAAAGAGCAAATCTTGGAGCTGCTGGTGCTGGAGCAATTCCTGACTATCCTGCCTGAGGAGCTCCAGGCCTGGGTGCGGGAGCACCATCCGGAGAGTGGGGAGGAGGCTGTGGCTGTAGTTGAAGATCTGGAACAAGAGCTTAGTGAGCCAGGGAACCAGGTGAGAGGAGAAAGATGGACTTCTAGACATTACTCTTTAACCAAATATGCCTACCTGCCTTCAGGCTCCAGACCATGAACATGGACATTCTGAAGTGCTCTTGGAGGATGTGGAACATCTGAAGGTCAAGCAGGAACCAACAGACATACAGCTTCAGCCTATGGTGACACAGCTCAGATATGAATCTTTTTGCCTCCACCAATTTCAAGAACAAGGTAAGGATTTTGACAGGTCCCTTCAGGAGATCGATTACATTGTTTGGTCCATTTATTATTCCAGATGGTGAAAGTATACCTGAGAACCAGGAGTTGGCATCAAAGCAAGAAATCTTAAAAGAAATGGAACATTTGGGGGATAGCAAACTCCAAAGAGATGTATCTTTGGATTCTAAGTACAGAGAAACTTGTAAACGAGACAGCAAGGCAGAAAAGCAGCAGGCACATTCCACTGGAGAGAGACGCCACAGGTGCAATGAATGTGGGAAAAGCTTCACTAAGAGTTCAGTACTCATTGAGCACCAGAGAATCCACACTGGGGAGAAGCCATATGAATGTGAAGAATGTGGGAAGGCCTTCAGCCGGAGGTCAAGCCTGAATGAACATCGGCGGAGCCACACTGGAGAGAAACCCTATCAATGTAAGGAGTGTGGGAAAGCCTTCAGTGCCAGCAATGGCCTCACTCGACACAGAAGAATCCACACAGGGGAAAAACCATATGAATGCAAAGTGTGTGGGAAGGCTTTCCTCCTCAGCTCATGCCTTGTTCAGCATCAGAGGATACACACTGGAGAGAAGCGCTATCAGTGTCGTGAGTGTGGCAAAGCCTTCATTCAGAATGCAGGGCTTTTCCAGCATCTCCGAGTCCACACTGGTGAGAAACCCTATCAGTGCAGTCAGTGCAGTAAACTCTTTAGTAAGCGGACACTTCTTAAGAAACATCAGAAAATCCACACTGGAGAGAGACCATAAGGGTGATGAGTTTGGGAAAGCCTTCAGTCATCATTGCAACCTTATTAGGCATTTTAGAATCCATACTGTTCCAGCAGAACTGGACTAATTCTGTGGACCCTCAGACCCCTAAATGGGGCCGTCTTGGAAAGTAAGATTTTCAAGTGGCTTATTCTGTTCTTATAAAATTTATTTTGTATTGCATTGAACCACTTGTCTACAAACCAGGTGTTGGTGTCTCCTGTGTGGATGACTGTGATTGTAGGGGGTTGCTGGGTGGCCTTCTTATTCCCTAGCCTTTGGTCCATTTCTTATGATTTCCTTTAAAGGCACCAAATCTTATCTGGAAATAAATTGTTATGGAGGGGCTGTTTTTGAGCAATACTGCATATTGAACAATTCTAAAAGACCAGTATCTATGTATACTTTTAAAAAAAAGATTTGCTAAGATCAAAGGATATTCAGAGGTGCATCTTTTTCTGTAAGAGTGACATTTTAAACAAATGTAAGGTTTTGGGGAATAAGAATCGTCCACATTCCCACAGGAAATCATTGCTATGGTCTCCCCTAGGAATGTGATAGATAGCTTCTATAATTATGCAGCATTATCCATAGTATGAAACCTGTAGTTTTAATGGTTTAGAAATCTATGTCTCATTTCATATCTAACTCATGTTTTTGATACGAATCAATATATATGTTGATATCATGAGTTAATATGAGTTTGACATGAATCATCAACATAGTATATACATATCAACATAACTATGTTGATGATTCATATCAAATTCTCAATGCAGGTCATTACTGTAAGTTTTCCATTTTTGTTACAAATAATAAGTAAGATGATACTTTAAAATCTCTGTTCTTCACAAGGTACCTCTTTAATTCATAGCCTTTTATGTCAGCATTATTCTTCTTTTGGGGGTTGGTCAGCAACTTTGAGTGCCATTGCAAGCAGCATCATTTAAGTAGTTTTATAAAGAAAAGAAGTCTGATATCTTGGGCAGCTTGCTGCTTACTGGGGAGACCAGCATGCTTAGACACTTATTGCCAGGGTTAAACATATGCTCTGGCACCAAGTTCAAATCTTTCCTCCCCATTTGTGAGCTGTGGGACTTTAGGCAAGTTATCTAAATGCTGCTATGCTATAGTCTCCCCACCTGTAAAACAGAGGATGATACCAATACCTTCCTCATAGGGTACATAAGATTAAATAAATACAAACTTGTACTTAAAATGTAGCTCTCAATAAATATGCATTATGATTTACATACGAAATAATAGCATTTAACAAATGTAGGTAGAATTTTAAGTATCATGTTAAAATTAGGATACGAAATGCCTCTGCTGACATTCTTGTTACTCTTTTCTCCACAGTCAAAACCTGAATCAGAATATTTCAAAAGAGAGGAAATAAAAGTTCAGCTTAAAACTGTTCTGCCCTAAACCTTTGGCTTTGAAGTTTATTTTTAAAGCGTT